TACCCGTAGATAAATCCAACTATCTAGAGACAAATGAAGTATATTAAACACACTCAAACTGAGGGTTGGGAGGGAGGCGGGGGCGGAGATTAAATGTAAAACCAATACTTACTGCAGAAAAAAGAATAATTCCCTGAAACATCTGTTCAGCTAGCTTCTGGCCCTTGTAATCCTGGGGTGAAGCAGAGGAAAAAAAGAATTGGTTCCACCGCCGAGAACATACAATTCCTGCCCTGACCTCACAACTCTGGCACAGGGTAACCCCAACATCAGGGTCTCCCGCTCTCCTAAGGGCCTGGGCAAGATATTAAATTCTGGGCTTCCCGGGAGGAACTGAAACACCCTCACGGAGAATGGACAGGAGATTCTCGCGGAGTAGAAGAGAAGGGGACCCAGGAGGCAATTCGGGAAAGAGGGTGGACGGTAACCATCCGGGCCCGGAACAGCGCAGCACCGGGTCGGTGCTCCAACATGGGCTTCGAAGCTGCCAGGCACAAGAACGGCGTGCAGAGGTCCCCGGGTTGCGCCCTCACCATCTGCGTGGGCAGCGAGCTCAGATGCTCCAGCATGGCTGGCTGAGGAGGCGGGCAGCTGAGCGCGGGTGGCAGGCTGCGAGGCGAGGGCGACCGAGACTTAAGGACCGTGAGGGGTAAGGTCTGGCACTGCGCGTCAGTAGCCGGGCCTTCTAAGCCCGGGAGAGCGATGGCGGCGGCCCCGGAAGCGGAAGTCTCCGACGGGCCGGTACAGCCCGTGTCCCCGCCCCGCGCCATCGCTAGGCGACGTGCGCTTTTGCCGCGCCGTGCTGCCCGCGAGGGCAGCTGAGGTGGTGGTGGCGGCCGCCTTGTCGAGGCATCGCGCGCCCGTGAAGTGTTCGCCGTCAGTGCTGTTGGGTGCCTGGAGCCGCGTCCCCCGTCCCGAAAACTGTCCTTGACAGTACTTGCGCGGCCCAACGGCCGCCGGCGCCCCCGCGTCTCCATGGCGACGGCCTTTTTCCCTGCGAGGACCCCGGCGGCAGGGCTGCCCCGCGGCGCCTGCTTGGCGCGACGCTCTAGCGGTTACCGCTGCGGGCTGGCTGGGCGTAGTGGGGCTGCGCGGCTGCCACGGAGCTAGAGGGCAAGTGTGCTCGGCCCAGCGTGCAGGGAACGCGGGCGGCCAGACAACGGGCTGGGCTCCGGGGCCTGCGGCGCGGGCGCTGAGCTGGCAGGGCGGGTCGGGGCGCGGGCTGCATCCGCATCTCCTCCATCGCCTGCAGTAAGGGCGGCCGCGGCGAGCCTTTGAGGGGAACGACTTGTCGGAGCCCTAACCAGGGGTATCTCTGAGCCTGGTGGGATCCCCGGAGCGTCACATCACTTTCCGATCACTTCAAAGTGTAAGGGGGGCCCTACTGACCCTTGGAATTTAAGCAAATATTCACGGCACCTTGTTTGTGCCAGACAGCAGACCGAGGACACGGTTGTTACCAAGACCAGGCTGTTGCCTTGGAAGAGCCCAGAGCGTGTCAAGGGAGACAGCCACATCACGCCAGAAATACATGACAGCTGGATTAGCCCTGGGAGAGGGAGGCCCAGATGTGGGAGCTCAGGGGAGGTGCAGCTCAACGTGGAGTTTGGAGGAGGCTACCTTGACCTTTGAATGCCAAGTGGGAGCCAGCCAGATGAAAGGGTAGGAGAAAGTGTTTGTATATCCTCAGTGCCTACTCTTACGAAAATGTAGTTAACTATTACAGATCCAGCGTCTGTGTGCAATTTCGTTTTGAGAATTCCTTCTAACCAGATCAGGAAAGCTCTCTTACCAGGAATAGCCCCAGGAAAGACAATATGGATTAGACGTACTCCATGATAACTGGCGTTTTGCATGTAGGTAACTGTGGAAGTTTTAGGAGCAACTGACTTGATAGAATTGTGTTTTTCTTGTTTCCAGCCAAGTGTGCCTCTTGATCCCGTAACTGCTAACTGGAAGTCAAGAAACTAAAAACATTATCTCTTGTACCATTAATTAAGTGGGATTTATTTGAGTGCAAGATCGTTTTCTCAGTGGTGGTGGAAGTTGCCTCATCGCAGGCAGATGTTGGGGCTTTGTCCGAACAGCTCCCCTCTGCCAGCTTCTGTAGATAAGGTCAGCCCATAATGTGATAGAGGCATATGACTACTGACTTTGGGGGCTTGTTTTTGTTTTGTAGGGTTAAAAACTAATATTTATATGACAGAAGAAAAAGATGTCATTCCGTAAAGGTATGCTCTTTCTACAAGTTAAGTTGTTTTTAGGTATAACATAGGTTTTCCCTATCTATTTCAGTAAACATCATCATCTTGGTCCTGGCTGTTGCTCTCTTCTTACTGGTTTTGCACCATAACTTCCTCAGCTTGAGCAGTTTGTTAAGGAATGAGGTTACAGGTATGCGAGCACTTATTAATAATGCCTTAGAATTGTAATCACAGTGCCTTCCTTGTGTTTTCAGATTCAGGAATTGTAGGGCCTCAACCTATAGACTTTGTCCCAAATGCTCTCCGACATGCAGTAGATGGGAGACAAGAGGAGATTCCTGTGGTCATCGCTGCATCTGAAGACAGGCTTGGGGGGGCCATTGCAGCTATAAACAGCATTCAGCACAACACTCGCTCCAATGTGATTTTCTACATTGTTACTCTCAACAATACAGCAGACCATCTCCGGTGAGCTCTGCTTATGTGATTCTGCTTCTAGAGAAACTAAAATGTAGTGTTTTATCTTCATCAGGTCCTGGCTCAACAGTGATTCCCTGAAAAGCATCAGATACAAAATTGTCAATTTTGACCCTAAACTTTTGGAAGGAAAAGTAAAGGAGGATCCTGACCAGGGGGAATCCATGAAACCTGTGAGTTCCATGCATCCTTCTTTGCACTTGGCTATCCTATGCCAATTATTCTTTCCTTTTCCAGTTAACCTTTGCAAGGTTCTACTTGCCAATTCTGGTTCCCAGCGCAAAGAAGGCCATATACATGGATGATGATGTAATTGTGCAAGGTATCAAAAATGTCACCATGAGTGCTGTTCTCAAATGTAAATCTTAACATCTTGTCTATTTCAGGTGATATTCTTGCCCTTTACAATACAGCACTGAAGCCAGGACATGCAGCTGCATTTTCAGAAGATTGTGATTCAGCCTCTACTAAAGTTGTCATCCGTGGAGCAGGAAACCAGGTAAATTGCTTACCAAACACCCCTCTTCCTACAGTAAGTACATATATCCTATTTGTGTTTTTAGTACAATTACATTGGCTATCTTGACTATAAAAAGGAAAGAATTCGTAAGCTTTCCATGAAAGCCAGCACTTGCTCATTTAATCCTGGAGTTTTTGTTGCAAACCTGACGGAATGGAAACGACAGAATATAACTAACCAACTGGAAAAATGGATGAAACTCAATGTAGAGTAAGTATGTAACTGGCCTAGCTGTGAAAAACACTAACAAACATTTGTTTTCTGTCCCACCAAGAGAGGGACTGTATAGCAGAACCCTGGCTGGTAGCATCACAACACCTCCTCTGCTTATCGTATTTTATCAACAGCACTCTACCATCGATCCTATGTGGAATGTCCGCCACCTTGGTAAGTAGAATTAACCAGTGGCATAAGCTAGTAACGATGTGGCTATTTTTGTCTCAAATGTAAGGTTCCAGTGCTGGAAAACGATATTCACCTCAGTTTGTAAAGGCTGCCAAGTTACTCCATTGGAATGGACATTTGAAGCCATGGGGAAGGACTGCTTCATATACTGATGTTTGGGAAAAATGGTATATTCCAGACCCAACAGGCAAATTCAACCTAATCCGAAGATATACCGAGATCTCAAACATAAAGTGAAACAGAATTTGAACTGTAAGCAAGCATTTCTCAGGAAGTCCTGGAAGATAGCATGCGTGGGAAGTAACAGTTGCTAGGCTTCAATGCCTATCGGTAGCAAGCCATGGAAAAAGATGTGTCAGCTAGGTAAAGATGACAAACTGCCCTGTCTGGCAGTCAGCTTCCCAGACAGACTATAGACTATAAATATGTCTCCATCTGCCTTACCAAGTGTTTTCTTACTACAATGCTGAATGACTGGAAAGAAGAACTGATATGGCTAGTTCAGCTAGCTGGTACAGATAATTCAAAACTGCTGTTGGTTTTAATTTTGTAACCTGTGGCCTGATCTGTAAATAAAACTTACATTTTTCAATAGGTATCTTCTTTTTTTATTCCAGATAACTACTTC